GGTCCACCTGTCACCCAAGGAATCTCTCTGACAGGGGTCTTTGTTAGGGTCACACCCCAGGAGATGGTTGATTATGGCTGAGTCCAGCCTGGAATGATGGGGGTTGGGGGCAGCTTGGGTAGATGACTCAGTAAATCAAACAGAACAATGAAAGGAGGTCATGCTTGTCCATCTGCATTATTGAAGACAGCCATAAATGGCCTTACCCCAGAGCGGGTCTGTCACACCTGGAGAGCTGATCTGACCTCTCCAAGACCCCTGCAACTGAGTGTTCTGGGATCTGTCCTGCAACAAGTGCCTCGAGATTTGTAGGTGGGGGCCCAGGGTGCTAAGGGATTATTTTAGCGGGCGGAGAAGGGAGGGGGTCTGCAGACGAAGGGGGCAGGTTTTGCGGGGCACTTAGGGTTCTCATAGGTTGTAGTCACGAGCTCCCAGGTTTGGAAAACTGCAATAGTCACTAAGACCATTCGGGGCTGTTTGGGTCTAGCTTGGTCTAGACGGGTCTGAAACTCCGCAGGACCCACCCAACAAGAAGTCATTGTTCCAAGCCACGTGTCAGTGGTGGGTGATACCCCAGGATGGAAGGAGTTGGTATGAGCCGACTGAAATCTACTTGAAGGTCAAAACGGAGCCTTATGTCTTTTGTGTTCCCCAGCGGTTAGCCCAGTGCCGGCCACAGGGGAAGCGCGCAAACGAAGTCCTCGCGAACTGAACTGAGAGCAGACAAAAGCACGCGCTCTTCTCCACCGCCACGCCGGTCCTACCCAAACCCGCGAGTTATCCGTATTCTCCTTCAGGAGTCATAGTCAGGCCAGAAGAGTGCGGAGGGACGGGGCCCGGGAAGAGCAGGGAACCCCCAGAGCCCGCAGCCAACGCGGAGGTGGGCGAGCGGGCGTGCGCGCACTCACTTGCCGGCGCGAGGGAGTGTCGGGGGGGAAGGGAGTGGTCTCCAAAAGGGGGAGGGGAGAAGGCAGGGGGCGGGGAGAAGCCGGCCCTTTAGGACCCGGCTGCGGCGGCGAGGGAGGAGGAAGAAGCGGAGGAGGCGGCTCCCGCGCTCGCAGGGCCGTGCCACCTGCCCGCCCGCCCGCTCGCTCGCTCGCCCGCCGCGCCGCGCTGCCGACCGCCAGCATGCTGCCGAGAGTGGGCTGCCCCGCGCTGCCGCTGCCGCCGCCGCCGCTGCTGCCGCTGCTGCTGCTGCTACTGGGCGCGAGTGGCGGCGGCGGCGGGGCGCGCGCGGAGGTGCTGTTCCGCTGCCCGCCCTGCACACCCGAGCGCCTGGCCGCCTGCGGGCCCCCGCCGGTTGCGCCGCCCGCCGCGGTGGCCGCAGTGGCCGGAGGCGCCCGCATGCCATGCGCGGAGCTCGTCCGGGAGCCGGGCTGCGGCTGCTGCTCGGTGTGCGCCCGGCTGGAGGGCGAGGCGTGCGGCGTCTACACCCCGCGCTGCGGCCAGGGGCTGCGCTGCTATCCCCACCCGGGCTCCGAGCTGCCCCTGCAGGCGCTGGTCATGGGCGAGGGCACTTGTGAGAAGCGCCGGGACGCCGAGTATGGCGCCAGCCCGGAGCAGGTTGCAGGTAACGCGGTCTGGAACAAGTAGTTGGGAGAACTGGAGCTTTTCTTCCCTTCCTCTCTTGGCAGACAATGGCGATGACCACTCAGAAGGAGGCCTGGTGGAGAACCACGTGGACAGCACCATGAACATGTTGGGCGGGGGAGGCAGTGCTGGCCGGAAGCCCCTCAAGTCGGGTATGAAGGAGCTGGCCGTGTTCCGGGAGAAGGTCACTGAGCAGCACCGGCAGATGGGCAAGGGTGGCAAGCATCACCTTGGCCTGGAGGAGCCCAAGAAGCTGCGACCACCCCCTGCCAGGGTCAGTGAGGGTCAGGTCTGGTGGAAGGGGTGCTCCGGGCGTCCCCTGCTGTCTGTGCGTGCAGACTCCCTGCCAACAGGAACTGGACCAGGTCCTGGAGCGGATCTCCACCATGCGCCTTCCGGATGAGCGGGGCCCTCTGGAGCACCTCTACTCCCTGCACATCCCCAACTGTGACAAGCATGGCCTGTACAACCTCAAACAGGTGAGCATGGTGCCAGCCTGGGCCAGAGCAGCGGCTCCTCCATGCTCTTCTCCTCTCTCCCCAGTGCAAGATGTCTCTGAACGGGCAGCGTGGGGAGTGCTGGTGTGTGAACCCCAACACCGGGAAGCTGATCCAGGGAGCCCCCACCATCCGGGGGGACCCCGAGTGTCATCTCTTCTACAATGAGCAGCAGGAGGCTCGCGGGGTGCACACCCAGCGGATGCAGTAGACCGCAGCCAGCCGGTGCCTGGCGCCCCTGCCCCCCGCCCCTCTCCAAACACCGGCAGAAAACGGAGAGTGCTTGGGTGGTGGGTGCTGGAGGATTTTCCAGTTCTGACACACGTATTTATATTTGGAAAGAGACCAGCACCGAGCTCGGCACCTCCCCGGCCTCTCTCTTCCCAGCTGCAGATGCCACACCTGCTCCTTCTTGCTTTCCCCGGGGGAGGAAGGGGGTTGTGGTCGGGGAGCTGGGGTACAGGTTTGGGGAGGGGGAAGAGAAATTTTTATTTTTGAACCCCTGTGTCCCTTTTGCATAAGATTAAAGGAAGGAAAAGTAAAGTGTGTGTCTTTTGCCTGAGTCTTTGGGGTCT